CAAAGCCAAAAGATGCAAACAGCCCCAATGTCCATAGATGAATAAACTGTGGCATACATGATACACACACACACACGCACACACATATACATATACACACACAAACACTATTCAGTCATAAAAAGGAATAAAGTCTGTTACATGCTACCTGAGGATGAACCTCGAAAACATGCTAAGTGAAAGACACAAAAGTCCACACACTGTGATTCCGTTTATATGAAGTATCTAAAGTAAGTAAATATAGAGACAGAAGTAGACTGGTAATTGCCAGGGGCTGGGGGGGAAGAGGGCATTGGGAAGAAACTTCTCAATGGGTATGGGGTTTTTCTTTCGGAATGAGGAAAATGTTTTGGAACTAGACAGAGGTGGTGGTTGCACAGCATTGTGAATTCACTAAATGCCACTGAAATGCCCACTTTAAAATGGTAAATTTTATGTTATGTGAATTTCACCTTAAGTTAAAAAAAAAAAAGTAAAACTACTCAGACAACGCCAAATTATTGACAATCTCAACCTACCCCACAGACCCCAAATCCTGGAACCACAACCCCCTAGGCCAATTCTCAGGTCAGGCAGCAATTTATTCCTGTTCAATTTTATGCAGAGCTCCTGGTGGCTCTGAAGCGCCCTAGGGAACAGACCAGGAACATTCTCATGGTGTTAGCTCACATTGGGCCATTAGTGCTCCTTTAATGTGAGAACAACCGGGAGGAGGAGGGGATGTGGACCCAAAACTACAAGAAAGAGTGTCCTCGAAGCCTATGTCCTACCGCCCCACGCTGCTGCCAGGCCCGCAGGAAGATGACAGGCCCGGCCTCCACTCCTTCTAAGGTCGTCGCTTAGTTCCGACGTCGGGATGACCCTGTCATCCACGCGGCGTGAAGGCCACCCTCCCCGCGCGCCCGGGACTCCAGGTGGGGCCCCAGTGGACGAGGGAACGCGGCGTCGCCCACCGGGCGTGGCCTGGGCGGGCGTGGGGCGGGGCCTGGGCCGGCGCCGGGTCCGGCCGGGCGCTCAGCCAGCTGCGTAAACTCCGCTGGAGCGCGGCGGCAGAGCAGGTGAGCGGGCGGTGCCGGGGGGTGCCCAGGCCAGGGCCCTGTCGCCTGCGGCGCTGAGGGCCCGGGGTGGGGCTGCGCCCTGAGGGCCCTGCCCTGCCCTCCGCACGCCTCTGGCCACGGTCCCTTCCCCGGCTGTGGGTCTGCGGCCCCTGCGTGCGCAGCGCTCCTGGCCTCTGCGGCCAGCGCGGGGGCGGAGAGAGGAGAGTGCCCGGCAGGCGGCGGCTGGGCCGGCCCGGAACTGGGTCGTGGAAGGATCGCGGGGAGCGGCCCTCAGGCCTTCGGCCTCACTGCGTCCCCACTTCCCTGCGCCCGCCTGCCGCCGAGCCCCGGCTGGGGGTGGGCGCGGCGCGAGCGGTTAAAGGGCCGGTGCATTTAAAGGAGCGGTGCACGTGGGTCTCTGAGGCGTGTAGCAGGCGGGGGCGTTTTGTTCTTCTTCTCTCTCGCCGGAGACCTCCGTTGCGCCGAGTCCATTCGGCCTCTAGCACCGGGTCCTGGGCATGCTTTCCCCGGGAAGGAGGCGCGCGGGGGCTCTGCCCGCACGTGAGGGGCAGGGCCGCAGGCTCAAGCCTAGAGCCGGTTTCTGTTAGCAGCGGTGTTTGGCTGTTTTATCAGGCATTTCCAGCAGTGAGGAGACAGCCAGAAGCAAGCTTTTGGAGCTGAAGGAACCTGAGACAGAAGCTAGTCCCCCCTCTGAATTTTACTGATGAAGAAACTGAGGCCACAGAGCTAAAGTGACTTTTCCCAAGGTCGCCCAGGTACGATATAGCAGAGCCAGGCTTCGACCCCACCTGACCTTAGCAAACTCTTCCTTGTTTTAAGCGAGGACGTGGGACTTCTCAGACGTCAGGAGAGTGATGTGAGGGAGCTGTGTGACCATAGAAAGTGACGTGTTAAAAACCAGCGCTGCCCTCTTTGAAAGCCAGGGAGCATCATTCATTTAGCCTGCTGAGAAGAAGAAACCAAGTGTCCGGGATTCAGACCTCTCTGCGGCCCCAAGTGTTCGTGGTAAGTGCAGTGACTCCCAACCTGCTTTTGAACAGCAGAGCGCACACCTGCTATCCCTGCCCAGGGTGTGAAGCTCAGCCCTGAGGGTCTCTGGACAGCGATCACTCAGCCTCTGGACAGCGATCACTCAGCCTCTGGACAGACAGCGATCACTCAGCCTCTGGACAGCGATCACTCAGCCTCTGGACAGCGATCACTCAGCCTCTGGACAGCGATAACTCAGCCTCTGTCCCCGTCTGAGATGTTGGCAGGGACTGTCAGATTTGCCAGGCATTGTTTGAAGTTCTTCCCAGCCCAGAAACCTGCATGTGTAGATTTTGGTACACTGGGTCCCCCACTTGGTACTACTGTGTGAAACCCCACTTGGCACTGTTTTAGGGGGCAGGCTTCCCTCCTGTCCCCTTGGCCTTGGCCTTCCCCTGGGTCCCGCCCTCAGTGGCACTTCCCCACCTCACACGTCTGCTCTCATGGCTTAGGTCTCCACTTCTAACCTCAGGAGACCTGGTCCTCAGACACCTCCCAGACAGCTTCCCCATTTTATCCCATAGACACTCAAAGGGTGAAATTCATGGTCTTTCCCGAGACTCTCTTCTCCGGTCTTCCCTGTCTTAGTCCCCACCTGGCTGCCATTCTAGACTGTGTTTTCTCTCCTGCGTCAGGTCCTGCCCTTGACCTCTTGACCCCTTCTGGACTCTGCCCTCACTTGCATCCATCCTGCTGCTGTCCTCAGCTCTCCTCACCTGCCACAGTTGTCTCTGGGGGTCACTTTCCCTCTCTGGTCAGTGGCCAGACTGACTTTTATAAACCTGGTTCAGATCTTGTCTGTCAAGATTGTCCTCAGGGTGATGTGTGTCTCCTTAACATGGTGCCTGAGACCCTGATCATCTCCACTGCCCGCCCCACAGTGTGAGGCCCTCACTGGAACATTGTGCCTTCTGCCCTTCCCTCCTCCTGGGAAAACCAGTCTCCATCAGATAGGCTCTTCTCTAGAAAACATTCGTGATCTCTGAGATTTGGTTCCACTTTTGTGCTTCTGCACCTACCATCAAACACCCGGATTGTATCATTTGTCACATTAGATGATTTTTGTTTTGTTTTAAGACAAGGGTGTTTCTTACTCATCTTTTTATCCCCAGAGCCCAGCATGATCTTTGGTGCATAATAGATGCACCACAGATGTTTGCTGATTGAATGAATGAGCACACTGACAGTTTGGAGCTGCCCTGACTTTCGTGGCTATGCGTTTTGCCCCCTGGGATGTGAGTCACCTCAGGCCAGCCCCAGGCAAGGCCGCTGCTGCCTCCATGGTAACTCTCAAGGCCTCTTGTTTTATGGCAGTCGTTTGATTGACAGGCATCTCTTGGAAGCTTTTGGGGCAGGACTTGTGTCCAAGTCTCCAGGTCGCCTCCAGCCACCCCCTGAGTCCTCCACTGCCTTTGTCTCACAGGAAAGTGGAACAAGGTCCTTGTGCTCCTTTTTCCAGGTGCTTCCAGAGGCAGGGCTATGCTCACATTCATGGCCTCTGACAGCGAGGAAGAAGTGTGTGATGAGCGGACGTCCCTAATGTCGGCTGAGAGCCCCACGCCGCGCTCCTGCCAGGAGGGCAGGCAGGGCCCAGAGGATGGAGAGAACACTGCCCAGTGGGTAGGTCCCACCAGCAGCTGGGGGCCTTCAAATTCTGCGGCCCTCACGATGTGGTTTCCCACAGAGAAGCCAGGAGAACGAGGAGGACGGTGAGGAGGACCCTGACCGCTATGTCTGTAGTGGGGTTCCCGGGCGGCCGCCAGGCCTGGAGGAAGAGCTGACCCTCAAATACGGAGCGAAGCACGTGATCATGCTGTTTGTGCCTGTCACTCTGTGCATGATCGTGGTGGTAGCCACCATCAAGTCTGTGCGCTTCTACACAGAGAAGAATGGACAGCTGTGAGTTGGGGGGCTGGGGGGAGCAGGGTGGGCGGGAGCATCAGCCCTTTGCCTTCTCCCTCAGCATCTACACGCCATTCACTGAGGACACACCCTCGGTGGGCCAGCGCCTCCTCAACTCCGTGCTGAACACCCTCATCATGATCAGCGTCATCGTGGTTATGACCATCTTCTTGGTGGTGCTCTACAAGTACCGCTGCTACAAGGTGAGGCCCTGGCCCTGCCCTCCAGCCACGCTCACCTTGTGATCGTGCAATTTCTGTTGTCTAGTTCATCCATGGCTGGTTGATCATGTCTTCACTGATGCTGCTGTTCCTCTTCACCTATATCTACCTTGGGTAAGTGACAGATAAGCAGCAGGGTCCCTGGGTCCCAGTCACAGGCTCCACCTTGGTCCTGCAGGGAAGTGCTCAAGACCTACAATGTGGCCATGGACTACCCCACCCTCTTGCTGACTGTCTGGAACTTCGGGGCAGTGGGCATGGTGTGCATCCACTGGAAGGGCCCTCTGGTGCTGCAGCAGGCCTACCTCATCATGATCAGTGCGCTCATGGCCCTAGTGTTCATCAAGTACCTCCCAGAGTGGTCCGCGTGGGTCATCCTGGGCGCCATCTCTGTGTATGGTAGGTGGGCAGCAAGGCTGGTGGGGGCAGTGATAGTTTGACAAGGATGTCTCTGTCTTCCTAGATCTCGTGGCTGTGCTGTGTCCCAAAGGGCCTCTGAGAATGCTGGTAGAAACTGCCCAGGAGAGAAATGAGCCCATATTCCCTGCCCTGATATACTCATGTGAGTGAGCCCCCCGTGCCTCTGCCTGACTCGCCTGAGATGTGAACCTTTTCTCCTCCCCCAGCTGCCATGGTGTGGACGGTTGGCATGGCGAAGCTGGACCCCTCCTCTCAGGGTGCCCTCCAGCTCCCCTACGACCCGGAGATGGGTGAGTATCTTGGGGAGCTAACAGCCTCTCATACGGACATCTTCTCTTCCTGGACACCCAGAAGAAGACTCCTATGACAGTTTTGGGGAGCCTTCATACCCCGAAGTCTTTGAGCCTCCCTTGACTGGCTACCCAGGGGAGGAGCTGGAGGAAGAGGAGGAAAGTAAGGTGCCCATGTTCACACGGCCTGCTTCATTCAGTACGGGTTACTGTCTCTCCTCACACAGGGGGCGTGAAGCTTGGCCTCGGGGACTTCATCTTCTACAGTGTGCTGGTGGGCAAGGCGGCTGCCACGGGCAGCGGGGACTGGAATACCACGCTGGCCTGCTTCGTGGCCATCCTCATTGTGAGTGGCTGGGGATGCGTCCAGCTGCCTCGACCACGCTCACCCTCCCCTCCATGTCCTGCAGGGCTTGTGTCTGACCCTCCTGCTGCTTGCTGTGTTCAAGAAGGCGCTGCCCGCCCTCCCCATCTCCATCACGTTCGGGCTCATCTTTTACTTCTCCACGGACAACCTGGTGCGGCCGTTCATGGACACCCTGGCCTCCCATCAGCTCTACATCTGAGGGACATGGTGTGCCACAGGCTGCAAGCTGCAGGGAATTTTCATTGGATGCAGTTGTATAGTTTTACACTCTAGTGCCATATATTTTTAAGACTTTTCTTTCCTTAAAAAATAAAGTACGTGTTTACTTGGTGAGGAGGAGGCAGAACCAGCTCTTTGGTGCCAGCTGTTTCATCACCAGACTTTGGCTCCCGCTTTGGGGAGCGCCTCGCTTCACGGACAGGAAGCACAGCAGGTTTATCCAGATGAACTGAGAAGGTCAGATTAGGGCGGGGAGAAGAGCATCCGGCATGAGGGCTGAGATGCGCAAAGAGTGTGCTCGGGAGTGGCCCCTGGCACCTGGGTGCTCTGGCTGGAGAGGAAAAGCCAGTTCCCTACGAGGAGTGTTCCCAATGCTTTGTCCATGATGTCCTTGTTATTTTATTGCCTTTAGAAACTGAGTCCTGTTCTTGTTACGGCAGTCACACTGCTGGGAAGTGGCTTAATAGTAATATCAATAAATAGATGAGTCCTGTTAGAATCTTGGAGTTTGGTCCGTTGTAAATGTTGACC